CCAAAAGTAACTAATCCTTTGGTTCAAACCCAGTAAACAGATCCCAGCAATGTGTCCCATGAAAAGGAAGTGGCACATGGCACGTGGAGAGTGGTGACTTACAGGGTAAAAGGGACAGAGAGCAAAGGAAAATGTCAAGTATGGGCAGAAAGGTCACCGAACGGACAAAAATGAACAAATGAGATCAGGGAAGACAGCCTGAAAGTAAAGAAATACGAAGCAACACTCAAAGGAAAAGAAAGAACAGTGATACCATAACTATTTTCTTTCTGAGCTTCTGATGTTCCATTCAGTTCATGTGCAATGTATCATTTAGTCCTCAGAGTAACGGTATTATTATGCCCGTTTTATATGATGCACAATAGGGTTCAAAGATGGAGAGATTCGGCCGAGGCCCTGCTGCTGATGGTGACTGCAAGAGCCAGTATTCAAACCTAACGCTGCCCTTTTCTACCATGTTGCAGCGGACAATGCAAAGAAAAAAAAATCAAGAAAAACACGTAGAGGTATCCAAATGAAAACAAACACACAAAAGATCAAAAACAGAAAAGAAAAAAGAAAAGAAAAAGAAAACCCTTGCAGAAGGTATGCCTGTAAATGAAAGGCCCAAGATGTTAATTTATTCGCTGCAGAGTGGAGTTAGGGGTCGCGGACGGCAGCTGTGGGGTCCGAGGCTTCTTCGCACTGGGTCCTTGGGGAGCACTGAGCCGCAACCCGCGGAGGGCGCATAGAGAGGATCAAACCTCCCACAGCCTAGAAAGGCTCCTACTCGGCGAGAAGGCGGGGCGAGCGATCGCTTCCGGTTCCGGGCGCAAAGGCCCCACGTGTTCCGACCCGCTAGGCCCCGCGCGGCTCGGATCCGGCGGCGCTGTTTCGGTCGGGAGTGGGTGGGAGAGAAGCCGGGGCAGGGGAGGAGCCGCCGGAGCTGTCGGAGCCGTGAGTCCTGAGTGGGCTGGGCTGGGCCGGGCCGGGCTGGACCGGGCCGGACCAGATCGGGCAGAGCCGGGCAGGGCGGGGAGGAGGGGGAGGGACCGGAGACCCCGCCCCCCAGAGTCTGGGGAAATCGCCGTGTCCTGGGGAAGGGGTGGCGGCGGTGTACTGAGGGTGCCGAGACGTTGTGGTCTCTGTGTTTCCTGGTGGCCGGAGCCAGTATCTCCGGGGACACGGATGGCGCTCCCGGCTTCCTTTCCTTTCCAGCCACCGCCCTCCGCCCCCTCCTGGGGCCTGCAGAAATGTAGTTAGTCCGTACCTCGTACCTCCTAACGCTTCCGCGCCAACTGTCCCCCCGGAACCGAGGGAGGAGTGGTCTAGGCCCCTTTATTTTCCGCAGCTTTTTCTTACCCCTCCTCTCAGATTGCTTAAGATCATCTCCGCGGGCTCCTTGCCCCGGCTAGCCCCATCTCCTTACACCACCAAGCCCCCCTCAGCCCCCCAGCACACACCCAGATACACTCACCCGTGATCTTGTCACCTGTGATGATAGTAGTCCTTGGCGTCCATTTGGCCAGAGGCTTTTCAGCTGCCACTGTGACAGACCCTGAGGTCCCCTCAAGCCAGTAGCTGCTGTCTCCACTTGCAACTTTCCTCTCCTCCCACTCCTAACAGCCAGTTTTGGCACCTCTTCTCAGCACCTGCGTTACTTTTAGCAGGAGTATACCTACTTCTTGAGTGTCTTGATTAAAAATTTGTTTTTGTGCCATGGATAGGCTGTGTTCCTTCAGAAAGGTGTCAGTCTAATTTTTGTTTTTCTGAACAATGAATGTTCTCATCTTCTAGGCGCTTTGATAACCCTGTCTGCCTTGGAATCTGTACTGACCTCCCCAGAGGGAGACTCTTAGACCCAGCCTTTCTTGAACAACCTTGGTCCTGGGGAGCAGCGCTAGATCCCAGGCTCTCAATTAGAGGCTGGGCTTAGAACTGTTGCTTTTTCTCTATCCACGCTCTGCAGGTGACACCCAGGGCAGCTACACTCAGAAGCCACAAGGAATGCTAGTGGAGCCCCTCATCCCTCCCAGCTTCTCTTCCAAGCTGCCCCGTGGGGCTTGATCCAGGAAGCTACTTCAGAAAGGTTGTGGGATAGCCTTGGGAGGAGGTTTGTTGGGATTCATAATCTTTCACCCTTTCTCCTCCAGCTATACCCTTTTTGTACTCTGTGTATATACTATATTGCAGTAGACAATCATTCCAAGGGTACAACAAGGTTTACCACAATGTGAGGGACTCAGCCATTGCAAATTGTACAGATGAGGTAAGTTACAGGTTTACATTTTTTTTTCCCAGATACTCTTGTTTGTCTTTACTTCTCTATCCAGGGCCCTTGGAAGAAAATCCTCGCTGTGTCCAGGCTGAGGCGGGGGGCTAATGACAGTGTGAGCTCTAGATGGTGTGAGACCACCCCAAAGCCAAGAAATGGCTACAGCCGTGGAACCAGAGGACCAGGATCTTTGGGAAGAAGAGGGAATTCTGATGGTGAAACTGGAAGATGATTTCACCTGTCGGCCAGAGTCTGTCTTACAGAGGGATGACCCGGTGCTGGAAACCTCCCACCAGAACTTCCGACGCTTCCGCTACCAGGAGGCAGCAAGCCCTAGAGAAGCTCTCATCAGACTCCGAGAACTTTGTCACCAGTGGCTGAGACCAGAGAGGCGGACAAAGGAGCAGATCCTAGAGCTGCTTGTGCTGGAACAATTTCTTACCGTCCTACCTGGAGAACTACAGAGCTGGGTGCGGGGCCAACGGCCAGAAAGTGGCGAGGAGGCAGTGACGCTGGTGGAGGGTTTGCAGAAACAACCCAGGAGACCAAGGCGGTGGGTGAGGAGGGGGAGTCCTGATCTGTGTGATGTCCATGGTGACTGGAAGTTGGAATTATTCCCAGGTGACTGTCCATGTTCACGGCCAGGAAGTCCTGTCAGAGGAGACGGTGCATTTAGGAGTGGAGCCTGAGTCACCTAATGAGCTGCAGGATCCTGTGCAAAGCTCGACCCCCGAGCAGTCTCCTGAGGAAACCACACAGAGCCCAGATCTGGGGGCACCGGCAGAGCAGCGTCCACACCAGGAAGAGGAGCTCCAGACCCTGCAGGAGAGCGGTGGGAAGCATCAGCAGAAAGGGGGGATTGTGTATTACTGATCTTTGCCTTCTTTTCTTCATAGAGGTCCCAGTGCCCGAGGACCCAGACCTTCCTGCAGAGAGGAGCTCTGGAGACTCAGAGATGGTTGCTCTTCTTACTGCTCTGTCACAGGTGTGCCCTAGTTACCTCTGTACCACAGAGAACACGTTTTGATGAAATCCTTATGTGGTTTCAGGGACTGGTAACGTTCAAGGATGTGGCCGTATGCTTTTCCCAGGACCAGTGGAGTGATCTGGACCCAACACAGAAAGAGTTCTATGGAGAATATGTCTTGGAAGAAGACTGTGGAATTGTTGTCTCTCTGTGTAAGGAATTTCAAGTATTCTAGAGTGTTCTATCGTGATATCCTATTTTCCCTCTCTTGAGCAGCATTTCCAATCCCCAGACCTGATGAGATCTCCCAGGTTAGAGAGGAAGAGCCTTGGGTCCCAGATATCCAAGAGCCTCAGGAGACTCAAGAGCCAGAAATCCTGAGTTTTACCTACACAGGTGAGGAATGACAAAAACGGTGTTACCCACCCTGACCCCCTTTTTCCTCTCACCCTTTCTACAGGAGATAGGAGTAAAGATGAGGAAGAGTGTCTGGAGCAGGAAGATCTGAGTTTGGAGGATATACACAGGCCTGTTTTGGGAGAACCAGAAATTCACCAGACTCCAGATTGGGAAATAGTCTTTGAGGACAATCCAGGTAGACTTAATGAAAGAAGATTTGGTACTAATATTTCTCAAGTGAATAGTTTTGTGAACCTTCGGGAAACTACACCCGTCCACCCCCTGTTAGGGAGGCATCATGACTGTTCTGTGTGTGGAAAGAGCTTCACTTGTAACTCCCACCTTGTTAGACACCTGAGGACTCACACAGGAGAGAAACCCTATAAATGTATGGAATGTGGAAAAAGTTACACACGAAGCTCACATCTTGCCAGGCACCAAAAGGTTCACAAGATGAACGCGCCTTACAAATATCCCCTAAACCGGAAGAATTTGGAAGAGACCTCCCCTGTGACACAGGCTGAGAGAACTCCATCAGTGGAGAAACCCTATAGATGTGATGATTGCGGAAAGCACTTCCGCTGGACTTCAGACCTTGTCAGACATCAGAGGACACATACTGGAGAAAAACCCTTCTTTTGTACTATTTGTGGCAAAAGCTTCAGCCAGAAATCTGTGTTAACAACACACCAAAGAATCCACCTGGGAGGCAAACCCTACTTGTGTGGAGAGTGTGGTGAGGACTTCAGTGAACACAGGCGGTACCTGGCGCACCGGAAGACGCACGCTGCTGAGGAACTCTACCTCTGCAGCGAGTGCGGGCGCTGCTTCACCCACAGCGCAGCGTTCGCCAAGCACTTGAGAGGACACGCCTCAGTGAGGCCCTGCCGATGCAACGAATGTGGGAAGAGCTTCAGTCGCAGGGACCACCTCGTCAGGCATCAGAGAACACACACTGGGGAGAAACCATTCACGTGCCCTACCTGTGGAAAAAGCTTCAGCAGAGGATATCACTTAATTAGGCATCAGAGGACCCACTCAGAAAAGACCTCCTAGCTAGGTCCCCATGTGAGGAGATCTGCTTTCAGCCCTCACCTAAGGGAGGTGAGGAAGAGGAAAAGCCCTCTTGTCAGCCTGGGAAGACCTTTTCGAGGGAGTCTCCCTGACCTGCTCAGATCTGACATTACCTCTTCCTGCAACTAAACACGAGCCTGGGCAGAACCTCTCAGCCTTCCTCTACGCCTTGAGGGGATGTTTCATCCAAAGTACAACCTGAATTGAGGCTTCTCCTTCACTGGAGTGCACCTGCCTCTACCTCATGGGTATAAAGTAGGAGAACTAAGAGACTTAAGAGGTCGTGGTTCCTATATCGTCCAAAAAATAGGCTGTTACATATCCTAAAGACTGCTCAACAGCTTCAAGTTGAAAGTGGCCAAGGACAGCCCCTTAGGTTTGGGAAGGGACGAGCCTGAAGGATTCTGTCTTTACTGGGGTCAAATCTTAAAGCACACAGCTCTGGACTCAAGACAGGAGGTTTGCGTCCTGATGGCTTTGCCACACATTCACAGGATAACTGCATAGATCCCTCGCTGTCTGATTCACTTCTTACCATGCACTTTCCTTTGATGCTGAGGAGAAATGGAAGTGGGCGAAAAATCTCAAGGCTGCTTCATGTGGACCTTGTCAAGCTGCTCCCTCCCCCAGCGTCAAATTGTTATCAGGTGCCAAACACTGCTAGAAAGGAGGGCCTAGTCAGAAGCCTCTTTCCATACGAGTTTTGGTTTTGTTTTTAATATTTTTTTCTATTAAAATACTCATGCATTTAACCTTCCCGTTATTCAACCAGTCTCTTGGTTGCATCCCTAGCACTTCTACTACAAGTGAGATGGTAGTGTTTGAGTGCTTATTGAGTAAAGCATAATTCGGTCATAATGAAATCGTTCACATTCCCTCATATGCACAAGCCCACCAACCCCTTCACACCCCCCTTCACAGGGGTCGTATGAGTAAGGGGATTTGGAAACTGTCAACTTACAAAGGCACTATAACAATTACAGAATCATGATTGCCATGGGCCACTTTATTTACATGAAGACAACTGGAGAACGACTAAGACCAAATTATGGAAAATAAGAAAAAGCTGTTGCTGGCAAGACCATCAAGACTGTTCTGACACCCTGTCCCCATCATCCCTGACTGAGTACTCTGACATCACGGAAAGTGTTGAACCTGGGACCCTGAGGAATTCACCAGGAGTAAATGGCTTTCATGTATTTGTGTTGTTTGCTTTTTCTTACGTGATTTTATGTTCATAGAGCTAGAAAGTAGCATCTCATGATGGCCCAACAATCTCTGTTGCCAGTTAAAGGTTCCTTGGAGATGAGGCTGAATAATTATGAACCTCACCTTCTCTGATTGTGGGAGTGGCAAGAACTGGGGAGACGTCCTCCATAAGTGGAGCACAGGGTATGGGGTTAAAGCATGACAGGGAGAGTCTTCTGTGCCTGGTTTCTTCTCCTCTATCTCATAATGCATTATGGGCCCGAGGAATAGGGGAGGGTTAATAAGACTCCAACCCTAATGGCCCAACAGGGAAATTCTCATTTTGGTCGATGATATTCTGATGGACTGGTTTGGTCTTAATACCAGTCAACCGTTGTCCTTCTGGAAATATACATATATGAAATAAATAAAGGTAACACTTGCAGCCAAGTTCCCTGGTTTCTGGGACTTCCCATCTTACCCATTCCTTTTCCAGGGCTTCAGTGTCCTGATACTTCTGAGGGTGGTTCATACTCAAATAGATCTGGGAGTACAGAGTATTTTTCCTTGAGGAAAGGAAGGGTTGGGATGATTAGCAGAGTCCGGTGAAACATATGCACTCTGAGATAAGATCCAAGCCTGGAGTTTGCAGAAGATACTGTCCTAATAAGCAGGCATTTCTAAACCAAGTATCTAAGCCTAAGCACAGCTTGTCCTGGGTGAAATGTCTGCCACAAAAGATAGTTTCTCCTAGCTCAGACTTAACCATTTATAAAGGTTGGTAAAATACTGGCAGTGACAACAAATTGACTTTTTAATTTTCTTATTTGCATTATTCCAATAAATGAAAATCTGTCAGAGTTCTACATGAGGGAAAGCTTGTGAGGCTGGGCCGGTTTGTTGGAACAT